CACGTAAATGCCTCGAGTGTATTATTATGTATTACATGAAATAAAGTGTTCACTTGAATTTTGCCTCCCTTCAGTCTATCTCTCTTCAGTCGAAAGAGATAAGTAGGCCTTTATTGTCCAAAAAAAAAAAAATTGTCCCAGCCTTTTCAAATGTCAGGTTAAACTGGCAGTCCTATGAATGCCACCTGCAACCTTACTAATGGAATAATTACTCAAAACGAGAAGCCCCCAAGAGTCCCGATCTCAAGTGGCTTCCTCCTATTATTCCCGCGAGGACCCCAGCGACAAGACTCGCCCAACCTGAGGCTCCTGGCTCTCTTTCCTCGTCCTGAGTCAGCCCTTCCCACTACTCATCCGGAGTAGACATCTTCCAACACCCGAACCTTCCAGACTTTCCCTCTTGCCCCCACAAACAAAAGCAACCCTCCTCCCTTGGGACACCCGGCTTCCCCTCTCTGCCGACCGGCCGCCCAGCCCACCTCGGCCCCAAGCACCCCTCCCCCATTTCACGCTCCGCCCGCGCTGACACGGAGCTGCCACCCCAACCCTTCTGTTTCGCACCTCTCTCCCGAGGGCTCCTCCTGGGCAGCCAGCAAACGCCCGCTCCTCGGCCCGCCCACCCAGCTGCCTGCAAACCCCGGGCCTGCCACTCCCTGTAGAGCCGCCGGGGCCCACCTCGAAGAGCTCGGCCGTGGTAGCCATCCCGGCCGGCTGAGAGGCTCGCCCCCCACTGGATGCCGTCTCCGCTTCACATGCTGCGCCTCAGAGGCGCGGCGCACAGGTCTCCGCTCGGCTCGCCAGCTCCGGCTCCGGGCCGCTGCGGGCTCCCCAGCTCCCCACAGATCCCAGGAGGGGCGGGAGAGCGGCCATGAAGCGAAGCCGCAAACGCTTGTCAGCTGCCTCCCGGCGCCGCCCGCGCTGCTCCCATTGTCACCGCCTCATACGCCGGAAGTGGAACTGCGCGCGCCAGGGAGGTTGTCGGGAGGGGCCGGCGAATAAAACGAGCGGCGAAAGAACCGAAAAAAGGCTCGACGCTACCGTGTATGAGGAACTTTGATCCTTGCGGGCCACCATTCCGGAAGTAGAATTTAGAGGAAGAAAATACCGGAGTTGCAGGGTATAGGTAAATTTCTCAAGGTTATAGGTTGGGGTTCTTAGAACTTTTTGTGGTGTGTGTTGGCCTAGAGCGACTCAGAAGCGTTAGTGACTTCACCTAAAAAAGCTAACCTCTCTGCTGAGCGCGACCGGTATGCGGCGCAGGATGAGCCTCAGGGCTTCTGTTAAGAGTCTGTCTGAGAAAGCCGGTCTGCGCTGTTCCTCGGTGGCGACCTTAATTATGAGATGAGCTAATGCTTTACTGACTTAACCATGGCGCAGCGGGCAGTGTGGCTCATAAGCCACGAACCGGGAACTCCACTTTGTGGCACCGTGAGATTCTCCAGGTAAATGCAAATCTGAATCCTCAGGGATGATGTATTACTAAAATGATCTTCCATGTTTTTGTAGGGATTGGCAAGAAGACTCAGGGTACCTGTCATTCACTATAAGTTAAGTAGAATAGAACATTCCTTTTAAAATTGTCATTTATAATGTTTCTGTTTCCGTAATGCAGACGGTATCCAACTGTTGAAAAACGAGCCAGAGTCTTCAATGGAGCAAGTTATGTGCCTGTTCCTGAAGATGGTCCCTTTCTTAAAGCACTGCTCTTTGAACTTAGATTATTGGATGATGATAAAGACTTCGTTGAGAGTCGTGATAGCTGTTCACGCATCAATAAAACATCCATTTATGGACTCCTGATAGGAGGTGAAGAACTCTGGCCAGTTGTTGCTTTTCTGAAGAATGACATGATATATGCTTGTGTTCCACTAGTTGAACAAACTCTGTCCCCTCGTCCGCCACTAATTAGTGTCAGTGGAGTTTCACAAGGCTTTGAATTTCTTTTTGGGATACAGGATTTTCTTTATTCAGGTCAAAAAAATGACTCTGAGCTGAATACAAAATTGAGCCAGTTGCCTGACTTGCTTCTGCAGGCTTGTCCATTTGGTACTTTATTAGATGCCAACTTACAGAATTCATTAGATAATACCAATTTTGCATCTGTGACTCAGCCACAGAAACAGCCAGCTTGGAAAACTGGGACGTACAAAGGAAAACCACAAGTTTCTATTTCTATCACTGAAAAGGTAAAATCCATGCAATATGATAAACAGGGTATAGCAGATACATGGCAAGTTGTTGGAACAGTGACTTGCAAGGTGAGATTTTTCTCTGGTACTTGCTTTATCGTTTTTGGTGATAATCTTTCTGTTTGCATTTCAGTGTGATTTGGAAGGAATCATGCCAAATGTTACCATCAGCTTGAGTCTCCCCACCAATGGATCTCCACTTCAGGATATTCTAGTTCACCCTTGTGTAACTTCTCTTGACTCTGCAATTCTGACTTCTAGTAGTATTGATGCAATGGATGACTCTGCATTTAGTGGGCCTTACAAATTTCCATTCACTCCACCTTTAGAGTCATTCAACTTATGCTTCTACACTTCCCAGGTAACAACCCTAGAATAGTTGAGAGTTTGCTGAGAATTATATAGACATTTATGTTTCTTTTTAGGTCCCTGTCCCACCAATTTTGGGTTTTTATCAAATGAAGGAGGAAGAAGTACAACTAAGAATAACCATTAATTTAAAACTTCATGAAAGTGTGAAAAATAATTTTGAATTCTGTGAAGCCCATATACCTTTTTACAATAGGTAGGAATAAAATGCATATTGCCATAATTTCTTCTTTTTCTATTTTATCCTTTTCTTTTTAAAGAGGTCCAATTACACATTTGGAATACAAAACTAGTTTTGGCCAGCTTGAAGTATTTCGAGAGAAAAGCTTATTGATCTGGATTATTGGTGAGCAAGTTTTATTTATTGATTTTTTTTCTTAGAATTGTTTATTGGTATATTTGTGTTTTAGGCCAGAAGTTCCCAAAATCAATGGAAATTAGTCTTTCTGGAACTGTAACTTTTGGAGCCAAGAGCCATGAGAAGCAGCCATTTGACCCAATTTGTACTGGAGAAACAGCATATTTAAAGGTAAACATATTTATACAGCTCACTACAGTAGCCTTAATTTGGTACATTTCTCTCTTCTTTCTAGCTTCATTTTAGGATCTTAGATTACACACTTACTGGATGTTATGCAGATCAGCATTCAGTTCAAGTTTTTGCATCAGGAAAACCAAAAATAAGTGCACGTAAGTTACACAGATTCAAACTAACTTAAGGGTCTTATCATTAATTTCTTTTTCTTTTCTTTAGACCGGAAACTAATTTCTTCTGATTATTACATCTGGAATTCTAAAGCCCCTGCTCCAGTAACATATGGATCATTATTATTGTAATAGTCTCATGTTTAAATGGGATTATATAATGATAACAGTTTAAAGAAAATCATAATCTTATATTTTTAATGTGGATGCATATAACCTGTGAGTGAAAAATCACTGAATGATTTAATTGTAAAAGTAGTCTTATGTGGTGTTTGTAGTCTGATAGAGCTTGAAAGGACATTTTAAAAGCTAATGTCTCCAATTTTGTTAACCTTCGATTTTATGCCAGTATAATTCAGAACATAGAAAAGTAATGATTCACTTGGGCTCATTTTAGACTGGTCCTGGGTCACCCTGCCACACTTGTTTCCTAGTGTTTCTGTGGCAGACATTGCTAATCAATTACAGCCCTTTTCTGTACTGAGCCTTGGATAAAGGGTCAGGCTCCTTTTTAGTTCAGAGATTCAGGCAGCCACTCCCAGTGGGTTGTAGATAATGTGCAAGATAAAAACTATTTTCTCTTCCAAATCTAAGTACTAAGCTCCTAGTATAAGGTGTTGTTACAGAATACCAGAGACCATGTTAGAGACAACTACATCTCTTCAAAAAACAGCCAACAGAGACAAAGGAAAAGTGTTTAAATAGTAAGCTGTTCTTCTTAATCAGAACTATCCTATTGACTAATAAATAATCTGCATAATTCTACTTAAGGTGTGTAATCTCTGTTCTAGAGTTAGTTTTTAAGTAAGCTTGTTAATCTGCCACTTTGACATTTTGCTTAGGATGTCAGTAGCCATATTAAGATGTGTAGAATACCTTCAGAAGATGATCATAGTGTTTTGTAATCATTTAATGTCTGCAGCCAAATTTTTAAAGGTAATTTAGACCTAATACTGCTCTTGCTGTGTCTTATTAAGTTAAAATTAATGAATGAATTCTGGTAAAAATTCAAAAGGCACTCTGTGAGTAGAGAGTATCATTTAAGCTTATTTTAGTCACATGTAGTATATATCTCCTTAAAGCTGTCACTCTCACTTTCTTACCATTCTCTTGATTTCTTCAGAAACCATCTAGTCATCATCTTTATACTCTACCTGCTTCTGCAATTATATATCATATTATGTTTTCAGAGCAGTTCATTGTCAAGTTGGACTTTAAGTGACCATTCAAGAAAAGATGAAATCTCACGAACCTCAAAACTTCATTCATGTCTTTTTACAAATGAGAAAAAAAAATGCATTAAAGATTAATACTCAATTTGATTATATCTTGGGTTCTGTTTTTTAATGAGTGTTCTAAGGAAAAGCTTAGAAAAGCTGCTAACTCCTCAGAAGAAAGCATGATAGTTTAAAGGTATAGGGCATATAAATTTAGGATTTGAAATATGATTTTTTAATTAAGGTCAGTCCTACTCATAAACTCATTTTCTGCAAAGCATTATCATGGCATAAGGTTCTATGTTCAAAATTATCCCAAGTAACAAAGAAAAAAAGAATAACTGCCTGACCAGGATTTTAACTTGTTATTCTAGCTTAATCATAGATAATCAGCAGTGAAAACTTTCCTTTTGAAAGAAGAAAATATCATTCCCTATAAGTTATTTGATCTCTCTTAAACTCAAAGCTTAACATTTCACTTATGTTGATAAGTTAATGGTAATGGAGCCATTTGGAATCTTGATTGTATAAATGTTTACCAAATACACTAAGGTAAGCAAGAGGCATTTATCTAGTGAGTAGGCAAAGATTTAATATAATAATCCCCTAGGCAAAAGTTTATAAGCAGTTAGAAAAATCAGTGAATCTTCTATTTGACATTTCTAGAAACCGGAGGAAAATCTAGGGTGTCCTGGAAAAGTGATGAGGTGTTGGGGAACCTGATGCCATCTGTTGCCATTCCATTCTAACATAGTGCTACAGAACTGAACCAACTTAGGTTTTCATCCCATTGAGATCAGCTGGGCACACTGTGATGCTTTTGATTTTGTCTAGAAACCTGTCACTTCAGGATAATTTCTGAAGACAAAGTCTGTTTCCCGTTTGGTAGGTGACCTGTTTAATGTTTTCCCTGTGTCTGGGAACTCCTTAGTGTAATTAGCGACCTTTGAACTCCACAACTAATCCTGAGCTATTTTGTATTCCTTACTCATCTTTAAGGCTGGACCTTTCCTTTCTTCAGAGTCCGTTGCCACAATTAAAGAAGAAACAGCTGCATTTCAAAGGGATTCCGATTCCAGAAGCTTAATCGTGATTGACATGTTCTTATTCTAAGCTATAAGACACTCTAAGAGTCCTTTCTTGGGTTAAAACTTCAATCATTTTCTAAAAAATTATCTCACTATGGATTTTATTCATTTTCTTTGATAACTATTCTTTGCATTTTTTAACTTGAAAGATGCTTTGCGTTTGCAGTGAATATGAGCAACTACTTCCAGTGAAAGATTTGGATAGTGTCAGACCTTCTCTAGATGCAAAATTGCTAAATTCCCTTTTAGTGCCAAAATATGATTATGAAATCTGATGTCTATCACATAGGTAATTATTCTTCAATAAACTCGAAAGGTTAAAAAAAAAAGTGTTAATTTTTTAGAATGAACTCCAGAAAAGATCGTTCATGATTTTGTAAACGCTTCTTTTCTCCATTTTTTACTAAACAATATTTTAAAAACTTTTTAGAGCCAGCAATATAGTACTTAGGCAATACCCTTACGGTGGTGGCAATTTTTTTTTAACTTTTTAAGTAATTGATTCAAATGTCAAGTTTGAAGCAGTCTTGTCAGGAATTCTGATGACAATTATTTGTTTAAAAAATTTTTTTTATTAAACATTAGTCTGTCCCATAAAATCGTTTTCATTTTTTTCACACCAATTCAGTATTTCTACTAGGTTAAAATTATGGTGTTTTTATACATTGTATGATTTAAGATCTTTCAAGGCAGACATTTATACTTGGTAACAATTGCCAATTTTTTTTTCTGGTTTTTGTTGTAGTATTTCAAAATACTTCGTAGACATTGATAGACTCCTACACTACCCCTGGGAGCTAGGTAGGTGGAATTATCATCCAGGCCTTCTGTAGGGACTGCTGCCACAACAGAGTGGTTGTTCCTAAGACAAAGGTCAAAAAAAGGGGTGTTAATAAACAGTCCTCAGGTTTAAGGGACTTTTTTAGGATTACATCTTAAATTCCAACAAATCAGATTTAGGAGTTACTGAAAGTGAAATTGATCCATCCCTCATCCAAACTTTGCAATACTTTCCTGTTCTGACATCATTTAGATAGTTAGCTGTATTATCAGATTAGAAACCATTGTACCAGGCTGCTGAAAGGAAAAGGAGGCAAAAAGCTAAACATGGGATGAATTCTGAACCTTTTAACCTGGCTGAAGTACGTTGGTCCCTGTTATGCAAATACCTTCAATCCTCTGCTAAGTTCAGTGGAAATAATTTTCTTGAATGACAGGTTTATTCAGCAAGGATTCAGTTGGTGATTAATCCCCCTTTGATCTAGGGTATTTCACTTAACTACCAGTTACCTCGTTCTGACAAAGTGCAACTGAGATTAGGGAGATCACTAGAACACTACCAGGGTGTGCGTTTATTCTCTATAACCTTTTAAAGCAAGGGCCAAGAATGCAATTTATTTTCAGTATTTGAAGATGTAAAGTCCTGTCTGCTAAGTTAGAAAGTCAATTGAATACCAAATGAAGTTTATTTCTTACGTAATAGAACAAACATTTCTTTTTGCTTCGCCTAACAATGATATTAGGAAACATAGGCTTTGAAGAAAGAAGAAACAAAGACTACATTCTAAGTATTGCTTCTAGTTTTGTTTCATGCACTAGGGTATACTTAACTGGCCTTGACATAACCAAAAATCAAAGCAGTGGCTACAACTTAGACTGAGAAAATGCTTCTGTTTTATTAAGCTGCATGGTTTCTTCTCACCTTTCCCCCTACCACCACCACCACCATTAGAAAATGTCATACTGTGTGGTAAAGAAATCCAGTTGAGGAAAATGTGTTGCAGTACACAGTTATCCACCTTAAGACTAATGATTTCGAAGCTTTGTTAACTATTTCTTTTCTTGAGGCAAAGGAGCTTCTTGTGTTTCCATTATAAGAATAATTGCATTCATTTTCAGAATGCTTTTTTAAAAAAAAAAAGTGACAGCATTACCAAAATAGCCGAGTAATTAAATTTTTTCTGCCTGCCTTTTTCTCAGTTATCTGAGTACCTCTTCTTCCATAATTTTAAATTTTGAAATATTATATGGAATTTTGCACAGTATTTTGAGAAAGAAAAGGTAATGTTTCATGGTAGGTTTCTCAATTTGCTGTTTAAAACTGTTTCAATAGCAATGTCAGTCTTTATCTTGTAAGATGTCAAATCGGGATTTATTCCTCCAGTATATTTTAAGACCTTTAAAAAAAAAGTATAGTGATTTGTTACAAAATATGTTTTTAAAGATTAGATTTTGATTAATGATTTAGTTATATACAGCATTTTAATGCTTAGTAATTACTGTTCTAGTAGCATTTTGCAATACAAGGGATGTATTTAGATTATTATACTTTTTTTGGCTCAGACTTTTTGTGATCTAATTTATAAATTGAAACAATGACTCAAAGAAGTGCATACCTAACTTACGTTTGTGCCAAGCCAGCCTCCTCTAGTTTCAATTTAATAACTAGTTTCAAAATATATTTTGATAGCAAGTTCCTAAACCACAGCAGAATTGCGGATCAGGAAAAATACAAGATAACGGCATTCTATAAAGATAGAGGGCAGGTTCCCATGGCTATGTTGCTAAGAAACTAGTGTTTTTAATCATTACACTCCGTGCAGTCATATTTAATCAATAAAACAGGATATATTTTGAAATTCACCATCACAGAATATATATATATATACACACAACATATATATACAAGTATATGAATTTACGTAAATGTGTACAACACTAGTGTGTCTGACTTGGTGGGTTTCCCTGTGAAACATGTCAGTATCATGTAAGATGAAGAATATTTTAAGGGCAAATATTCAAATATCTTTCCTCCAAACACAGTATTAGTTAATAGTAATGAAATGATTCATTAAACTGAAAATTGCAAAGGAACTCATGAGTTCCTTTGTGATTGAAACAAAGTGATTAAAACTCTTATGACCTGAAGGCTTTCCAACTAGCCTCCAACTGTCCGCACCAGCTGTTTCATGGATATAACATTAGTGTTTGTGTATAGCCTGGAACAATACAAGGCTGTATCTGTATCACTAGCTTCTTGCCTTATAAGCAGGATACTGCAAGGTCTGGTTGATTTCTCTAATGCCCTAGCTAATCTGCCTAATTGACATCAGTGTCATGTTAATGTATGATGCACAAGCATTTACAGATGGACAAATGCTCCACACTAAAAACCACCTGCTGAATTTTTTTTCCAGTAGGATGTGAAATTTTGCACTTCTAATCTGTTGAACATTTAAAGTCAAAACTACATGTTTCCTTTAAATGGCCTCTTTAAATGATATTTTATGTTTATAAATTTTGTTATGAAAAATTTAAAAATTAGTTATTCCTCTTAAATTTTTACTTTTTCCTTCAAAGGACTTGGGTGCCCTCTGCAGGTTATAAAGAGATAATTAGTGACTATATCTATTTTAAAACCCTGTGATTTTTCTCTTTCATACACATAGCCTGCTTACACCCAATTTCAAAGAAAGTGTGAGCTAATTTATTTATATTAACTCTTATTAATTTGCCAGTGGTTGAAGTTGGAGTTTCTTTTCTCCACTGGTTTTATAGGTGTGTTTAGTGTGAAGAATGTGATACCATTGAACTTCCAGACTACTTAGCTGGGGCTCTTTAAATGTTGGAACTATAGTAACACACATTCCCTCACAGAAAGGAGATTGGGAAAATAGCTATTTTGAAAGTTATTGCAGATGTAGGGAATAGCTTGTTTCCCATTATGTTTCTAGAATATTACACATTTGGAGTAAGCCTTGCTTTTTCAACATGCATCATGTAAAATTACATGAAAGAAAATAATTTGAAAATTACACAAGATTTCTCTTTCTTGATCTTGTTGATGATGATTGTGTTCTAGCTCAAAAAACAGACCTTCTTAGAATTTCTTATTTTTTAAAAAAGTGAGTACTCAACAGATAATACTTTGGTACTGCCCGTTGCAGACATGGGCCTACTAAACTAGAAAGAGCATTTGAAGAGCAAAAGGCAAAGGTTCCATCACCATCCTGTGGAAATACGTGAGTTGTTCATTTCAGTACACCCATAGTTTCTCAACAGGTGTAGCAGATTTGTTTCTAAAGGACATAGGAGTGCATTTTTTATATGAAACCAGAACTGGAGTGGTAATGGCACTTCTGATTCAATTAACTTACTTGGTGAAGCTGCCAGGGAAACTAAATATGATGAGAAGAAGAGGAATGACTGGATCAAATTAATAGAAATAGATCTTTTTGCAAGCAACATAATGATTCTGATCATCAACCTTGAAAAGTAAATTAGAACAAGCAAATTGCTGTTGAAAAATTCTTTCAGCACTCTGCTGTTGCTACTCAGCTAGTCATAGCTCAGCCAGAGGGAAGGAAAAAATGCACTCGGTTTTGCATTAACAAAGGAAACATTATTAAAGTGAATGTTTACATTGTGTTTATTGAAGTGTTGAAAGAATATTTGTTGCATCTTCAAGCAACCTGCTGCTCTCCAGACTGTTACAGTGCATGAGTGATAATAAAAATGAGTCAGTCACTTGTACATTTTAGAAAATAAATAACTTTTAACATAGTATTTCTCAACTATGTTACTTCAAAATGTTTAAGTGCCAAACTTAATGTTACCTTCTCTGCTAAAGATTTTTGTCTCTAGGAAATATATTCCATTAAAAAAAAAAAGAAAGAAACTCATTTATTTATTTATTTGGGTATACCTTCCAGTTACTTCCAGATGCTTTATGTAACTTTCCTCCCAGAAGCTGCAATACATAAGAAATAATAAGCTGAAAATAATCAAAAAATGAAAACAATTGTGAAATTACTGAAATGAGTATGTAATTGAGTATGTAATATATGCATTGGAGAAATACCGGTTGATTATTGTGATAACTTTTGAGAGCTACAGTTATTTTGAACTACCTCGTAAAGACTACATTGAGAATGAAAAAGCCATTGAACAATAGATGTACCAATTTGACCTTTAAAAGTTCAATCTTTATTATATGCATTGATAAATGGGAAAGTTAGTAATTAAAAATTTAGAAGGAATTTTAGCCTTTACCTTTCTAAAATGAACAATTTAAATCACTCTTACACTTTAGAAATTGAAATATAGTATTTAACAGGGATTAAAATGTTTTACTTGGTCTCTTAGTGTTACTGAATACAAGTTTAGTATTCTGTAATCCCTTATGGATTGGCTGATTTTTGAAGAACTATTTTCTTAGATTTACCAACAGGACAAGTTGTCGGCCTTTTCCCACATTTCAACCTAAAAATGGTATCTATCACAGTTATCAAAGATTACCCCTTGCTAAAGGCTCTTAAGAAACTGTTAGCCTGTTACTTTATTACTTACCATTTCTATAACATGTACATTTATAGAGCATCATATATTTATTTTAAGTCTAGAATCAGTAAAAAGTTATGTGTTTGTCAATAATCAAAAAATGTTTAATCTAAAATAAAGTAGATGCCACGCTTCTAATTCTGCTTTTGCTAAGGCAATAATCAGTAGAAGTGGTTAGTAATATTTGTAGCTTGTTAACCAACTGGAGCAAAAGGACTTTTTAATATGAATAACAGTGGTCTCGTGCCATAAGTATTTCTCTCATACATATTAAAATAGCATGTTATTTTATTTAATATTGAAGGCCTAAACACAATTGAACATAAGGTATGGCTTGGAATTTAGAACTGCTGAGCAATATGGTTGAGAGGGAGACCTTAATTTAGTCAATAAAAATTCATAATTAATGTTAAGCTTTGTGCTCATATTATATGCCACTCTGGGATTAGACAAAAGACAAAAAACAGTTCCATATTTTGAACGATATATTCTACCTCCTGCAGTGTATTAGCATTGTAGCGTAGGAGACTATTTCTGTATGTTATTAGTACAGAAACTGCCCAAAAAGGTGATGGTTGAAGTTCCCCAGCCAGTTAAAGGGCACACCGTGGGGGCAGCATATCTCCATGGGTCTATCTCTAGCAAACAGAATCCCAGAAACTTGAGCACCTGATATAGCAGAAGGAAATAAAGATTATAGTAAGTATATTCATGAGAGAGAATTTTTTTTGCCTCCAGATGTTTGGGGTTTGGATATGTAGGGTAAATATAAATGTCTAATGAAAGTAATTACTATTATATTTGATTTGATATTTAATTTATTATACTGAAATACTAAATTAAATACAAAAAAACTCCTACATACTAACTATATGTTTCTCCCACTGATTCCCCTCCTGCCTCCTTCACTGATTTTGAATGTGTGCTCAATTTGCTAGTATGAGATTTACCTCTGCCTTATCAGTGAAGAAAATATGATGTCTATATAGAATTATAAGGAAAATATATATGTGAAGAAATGTTAGGTAATCTAACATTTGTATGCTAATGTGTCTTAGATTTACCAACTATCCTAATGTGTAGTCAATTGATAAACTAAATTTTTCTTTAGGATAGTTCACATCCAGTAGAACTTCTACCTTGGAAAACATTCTTAGCCTTGTTTATTTTGAATGTATGTGTGTGTGTGTGCATGTGTGGAAAACAAGAAAAATACAAGCTCTAGAGTAGTGGCCTCACATTGATTTATATTAGTGTGCCAGTCTTTCCCCTACCTCCCTAATATTTCAAACTTCTTGTGGACAATGACATTCATTTTCATACCTTTATATTTCCAGTGCCACCAGAAACACAAAAGCAGCTTAGTGTTGATTTAATGAAGTAGCAAAATGTTAAATACATAACAAAACAGATTGTCCTGTCACCTAAAACAAATTAGTGATGTTTGAGTAATTAGGGTTTTGCATGTGTATATAGAAAGGCTATTTTGCAAACAGTGGTTCAGTCTGTATTGGGCACAGGTGAATTCTGCCCTGCGATTGCCATCTTTAGCACTTTTCAGAGAATTTGTTGCCATTTATGACACTGATCTTCAGACACACTGTGTAGTGCCTTGGCTTAAACTGTCAGACTGGCAACAGCTGAGGCTGCCCATCATAGGACACGTTCCTTGCAGTTATGCTTCAGTGAACTTTAAAACATTTGGCACTCGTATCTTAGAAATGTCCTTCCGAAACTCACTCTACAACAGCTTTGTGGGCTCCCTACTATTTACTAGAGTCAATCCTGATTTTGTTTGGCATAATGAGACCTGATATGCTATGACTCTCCCTATCCTATAAAGCCACAGCTTTCAGCGGTCCCCGTATACTAATGAAATGGAGTCGCCAGTATCCAAAAGTTCCAAGTGATTATTTAGAACATTTCCATTAACCATAAAGGCAAAGTGGTATAGAGAAAATAATACAGTCTTTGAAGTCACACAGGCCTGATTTCAAATCCCAGCTCTGTCATTTACAAACTGGGTGGTCCTGGATAAATTACTTAACCTCTGTGGTCTTCAGTTTCCTCCCAACTTTGTAGGGTTATTGTGAGCATTGAATGATACCAAGTTATAAGTGCATAGGTATTCAATCAGTGTTCATTCCCTTCTGTATCAAAGACTTATAATGGCCTTTTCATGGAATTGTCTCTACCTATAATTATGTGACTGTGCCTTCAGATTATCAAAATTATATGAATTGTCCATGTGCCCTTGGTTTTGAATGTTCAATTCTGTATTGCAGGAATGCCTACTCAGTTGCTTGAATGGGTGTTTGGAGTTAATAAAATGGCTGTACAATTGAGTGGGTGTAAGTGTTTTATAAAGTTTGCTAAA